TCTGAGGGAACCCTGATATATCAGTGTGGCCCTGGCAGAAGCTGGCAGGAGGTGCTGGCTGGCAGTTTCTTCCTGCCTCCCCAAAAGCAACGTCTGGAAGTGGGTGTGAAGCACCCTGCTATTTATGTTCTGCCGGGGAAGGTGACACACCTGCCCTGGGTGTCCCAGTGGGGGATGGGCATCTGTCTGGGTGGCAGGATATCCCTGCAGCGTCAGGGGTGCCTCCTTTTCAGGATGTCCTGTTTTCCCCGAGAAGCCCACGGGCTGCTCAGGGTGATCTCGGGGACTCATGGAGCCTCAGGGAATCATTTTCACTAATAGTCTCTGTCATCCAAGATCAGTTGCTGGATTGCAGATTGCCTGGGGGAAACGGATAGAAAATGACGGTTTTAAAGCATTTCACAGACAGGCCAGGGATGAGTGTGTGCACTGGGCAGCTTAGGCAACACCCGGGAGAGGATGTTATTAGGAGGGGCAAGGGGTGAGGGAGCGGGGAGGGTCCTTTTCTCTCCTCCCTGGCCATGCTGGCCTTGGCAGAAGGGTCCTGCTCAGTGCTGCTGGCCTGGGAACCTGGCCAGGACCGGAGGCCGAGCTCTGAGGCTGGGTGGCCTTTTGGGGAGCAGTGGTTGAGGTGTCCCCCCAGGCATTCTGACAGGCATCTCCAATCCCTGTTCTCTGCCCTTCCCAAGGCCAGCTCTGTGTCCAGGGACACTGTGCTGGGGTACAGGGACAGGGCACCCTGTGGCATTGTCCTCTCTGGTGTGTGTGCATCTCATCCTGTGTGGGACTGTTGAGGAGGGAGTCCTCACGGAGCTTGAAACAATAGGAACATTGATATGGTTTGTCTCTGTGTCTCCACCTGAATCTCATCTTGTAGCTCCCATAATTCCCATGTGTTATGGGAGGGACCCAGTGAGAGATGATTGAATCATGGGGGTGGGTCTTTCCCATGCTGTTCTCATGATGGTGAGTGGGTCTCACGAGATCTGAGGGTTTTAAAAACGGGAGTTGCCCTGCACAAGCTCTCTCTCTCTCGGCTGCTGCCATGTGAGACGTGCCTTTCATCTTCTGCCATGATTGTGAGGCCTCCCCAGCCATGTGGAACTGTAAGTCCAATAAACCTCTTTCTTTTGTAAGTTGCCCAGTCTCGGGTATGTCTTTATCAGCATTGTGAAAACGGACTAATACAAATGCCTCTCTCACAGCTCTGTGGGCCAGAAGTCTGAAATGAATCTCACTGAGCCAAGATCAAGGGTGGACAGGGCTGTGCTCCCTCCAGAGGCTCCAGGGGAGAATCTGTTTCTGGCCCATCCCCGCTCCTGGGGGCTGCCAGCCTCCCTTGGCTTGTGGCTGCATCATGCCAATCTCTGCCCCCGGGTCATGTCGCCCCCTCCTCTTCTGACGTGTCCCTGTGCTTCCCTCTTGCAAGGATGCCTTGATTACATTTAGGACTCACCCGAGTAATCCAGGACAGGCTTCTCATCTCAAGAGCCTTACTGCAAGCACATCTGCAAAGCCCTTTCTTCCCATAGAAGGTACCCGTCTCAGGTTGCAGGGATCAGGATCCAGCATCTTTGGGGGCACCATGCAGCCAGCTACAGGATGTGAATGGCCCTCACGTACAAGGCTGGCCACGCAGTGCACAGCACACCCGGGAGGCGCCCGTCTGGGTCACGCGGAGGAGCAGCACTGTAGGCTTCACTTAGGCCTCCCCAGGGCATATAGCCCAGAGGCACAGCCCAGGCAGGCCCTGGTCCTGCTGCCTCCCTCACTGGACCCTCCACCCTGTCGTGTGGGAGCTCTTCCCTGCATGTCTAAGTGCCAGTCTCAGCCTGGCAGTCCTCCCCCACCGCCCGCGTTAAGGGACCTGGAGCGGCTGACTCCAAGACCACGTGCACAGAGAAGCCAACCCTGTGCTGACACTGAGGGCCTGTCTTAGCTTCCCAGAGACTGACCTTGGGACTCTGTGAAGGTTGCCACACAGTGAGAAAGACCCCGAGTCACGTGTTGAGCATGTGGTCTCTGTTTCAGACACACAGTGCCATTTGCAGAAAGACAAGAGCTGCAAACTCAGAGCCTGCAGGGCCTGGCAGGCAATGCCAACAAGGACAGCAGTGGAGGAAAAAAAGATAATTGCACCCACCCTTGGCCTGGCTTTCATTTCTCTCCTTTTGATGGAAACGTGGAGACCAAGAATACATCTCCACTAAAAAGAAACAGCAGTGGGAATGCAGCCACACGTGGTGTCCAGCCCTGGCCTTGCCATGGGCACAGGGCGTCTGGGAGGCCCTGCAAGGAGGGACAGACCCTCCTCAACTCCCTTGACCTCAATTTGGTAGAAGTTGGGTCTGGTGCAGCTGAACATCCTATCAAGAAAATCCAGACATCAGACTTTTTATGTGAACTTTCCTGATGTTAAAATGTGGCTTAAAATTTCTGGAATGAGAGGATGAACTGAGAAGGCTCCAGGAATCCAGCCACGGCGCTGAGCTCAGTGAGTCGGCAACAGCTGGCTTGGCAGGGCCCAGGCCGACCCGGGTACGAGAGACAGCCCCTATCACCATGCGAAAGGACCAGGCCTCAGGGGTCTGGGGAGTCACTCAGGAAGTGCCTGGTTGGAGACACAGAGACAGGTCCTGGCACAAGGACGCTGGCCAGGTCCAGGGCTCAGCCAGCAAATCCAGACAAAGCCCTCTTTCCACAGAAGCCTCCACATCAGCTCTCTGCCTCCAGCCCTGGGCCCTGCACACCCAGTGGGAGCTGTCATGCCTGGGGTCCCCTCCCGTGCTCACTATATAGACCAAACAAAACACGGTCCCCCATTGGCTACCCATGCTTTCTGTGATGCAGAGGTAGAAGCATCTTCTGCCCTCCTCTGTGGGCTGCTCTCCTGGGGCTCGCCCCGGCCTGGCCTTGGGACAGAGGAGGGGCAGGTGCTTCCCATCCTGGGGAACTGCTACCAGGCTGCTGTGCACACACCCTGCTGGGCTGAAGGAAGAGAAGTCAGACAGCAACGTGCCAGTGACCTTGGCTGCCTCCACCCCAGACACCGCCGGTGCCAAGCCTCTGCCTGCTGCTGTCAGGCTGCAGCATCCTCCCTGACGGGCAGACGAGGCACGCCACCACGGGAGCCTCTCAGCCTCGCTGCACCAAGGAAGGCCCTCCAGGAGACAGAGGACAAGCGCCGGCACTGGGCAGCTCCTCCATGTGGCTGAGCGTGGCTGCCACCTGCAGCCCACAGCCAGCCCTTCCCCACCAGGCCAGGAAGAGCCCCTCCTGACCCACAGTCTCCACCCTGTGACTTTGCCTTGAGTTGGGTAGGAGTTTTCCAGGCCGCAGGGGATCCTGGGGGAAGAGTGGGCGGCGGGGGTGGGGGCGGACCTCAGGCATGACAGTTCCCCCTGGGTGTGCAGAGCCCAGGGCTGGAGGCAGAGAGCTGTGGGGCAGCCTCCATGGAAGCAGCAGCCTTGAATGACCCAAGGTGGGGATGGCGCCCTCCAGTCTCACAAAGAGTTGAGTGTTTCAGCAAGCTCGTACTGGTTGCAGTGTGAGGGAGGCTGGTGGGGGAGGCTGGAGCAATGGCACAGGAGAGAGAGAGGAGCTCTGTTCTGTCAGACCACAGGACTGGGGAGCAGGCGAGACTCATCCATTCAGTGGCGAGCAGATAGCCAGCCCCACTGACACAGCGGATGTGAGGCTTGGCCCAGGTGGGGGCTGGGGGGCCCAGGATGGGGCAGGAGGGCCGTGTGCTTTGTTGGGGGGTGCCAATTTGCTGAATGCCAGGTCAGAGAGCCTTTCTGCCCTGTAGCTGTCGACGTCCATCTCAGCTTCCTGTGGCTGCTGTACCAGGTTACCCACACCTTAATGGCTTAAAACAGCACACCTGCATTCCTCACAGTTCGGGAGCTCAGAACTCTGAAATAGGATTTTAGGGGCTAAGATCAAGGTGCTGGCAGGGCTGGTTCCTTCGGGAGGCCCCAGGGCAGAATCCATTCCTGGCCCCTCCCAGCTCCTGGGGGCTGTTGGCGTTCCTTGGCTTGTGGCAACATTGCTGCAGTCTCTGCCTCCCTGGTCACGTGGCTTCTCCTCTTCTATAGCCAGCTCTCCCTCTTAGAAGGACACTTGTGATAACATTTAGGGCCCGCTGGGACCATCCAGGTTACTTTCCCCATCTCAAGACCCCTGATTTAAACACATTTGCAAAGTCTCTTCTGCCATATAAGGTAATGCTCACGAGTTTTGGGGGATTAGGACATGGACGTCCGGGGGTCATGATTCAGCTGACATGTCTAAGTGTTGAACCTTGGGTCCTAAGGGAGAATGGAGAGAGGGCTTTGGCTGGATTTGCAGGGTGAGCCCTGGACCTGGCCAGCGTCTTGTGCCCAGACCTGTCTCTGTGTCTCCAACCGGGCACTTCCCAAGTGACTCCCCAGACCCCTGAGGCCAGGGCCTCTGGCGTGGTGATAGGTGCTCTCTCTCATACCCTGGTCAGCCTGGGCCCTGCCAAGCCACTGTTGCCGACTCACTGAGTTCAGCGCCTCGGCGCTGGATCCCTGGAGTCTTCTCAGCTCATCCTCTCTTTCCACCCTGGAGCTGAGCCTGCAGCCCAGGCCCCGGGAAACCCAGGGAGAAGCACTGATTGTGAAACCCGAGGCGGCTCCGGGAGGCGTGCTTCAGGGCTGAGCGCACCCTTGGCAGACGCCGCGGCGCTCCTGTCCTCGTGCAGACCGGGCCCTTGGGATGGCTGTTGGAGATGCCAGCGCGGTGATGTGGCCCACGCGGAAGGGGTGGGCGGGGGCCGGCGCTGGGAAAGCCGAGGCTGCACATTCTCCGAGGCTGGAGTTGCCTGGGGTCAGCCGGGGAGAGCAGGAGGGGCCAGCTCCCGGGCCTGGCTGGCTCTCTGGCTGGAGTCTGCTGCTCAGAGCGCTGCCCTGTGGGTGCTTCCCACCCCCTGGGCTGTGAAGGCAGAAGCGAGGCTTGCAGCCCCAGCGAGGGCTGGGCCCCCCTTATTCCACAGTGGAGACGTGCCAGGGTGTGCTCCCCCTCCACGGCGTCTGGGCCTGGCACTCCGCCTGACAGCCCCCACGTGCGCAGCAACTCCCCTGTGCCTCCGACATAAATTTAGTCCCTGAGTCTCAGGCTTGCCCTTCCCCCGCCACCTCTCCCCTCCCGACATGGTTTCTGGTTCAGGGGTGGAGCCGACCAGGTAAATGTGGCTGGCAAGGGCCTGGATCTTTGGTGGAGCACCGTGGGCAGGTGACAAGCCTGACCCGGAGGATGGTGGCCTTGGCCCTGGCTTGGCTGCAGCCCCAACTCGAGTGCAGGGGACAGTTCTGGAAGACCGGCCAGTGGTTCTGAGGAGCTGCATTAGGGCTGCTCCCACAGATGCTTCCAGCACTAGGTGGGTGAGTGGGGTGGGCAGCGGGCAGTTTGGTGCAGGGTTCAGTGTGCTCAGCCCCACCCGGCATGCTGCTGTTGGTGCAGGGGTCAGTGTGCTCAGCCCCGCCCGGCATGCTGCTGTTGGTGCAGGGGTCAGCGCTGGTGCAGGGGTCAGCGCGCTCAGCTCCGCCCAGCATGCTGCTGTTGGTGCAGGGGTCAGTGTGCTCAGCTCCACCCGACATGCTGTTGTTCTGGCTCACTAAGGGGCCCAGAGCAGCTCACCCAGCCCCTCAGGATCTCAGAACCTGGGTGCTGAGATCTCCACTGTACCTGGGTGCAGTGGCACAGGGGCTGCTGGAATTACGCAGGGCACAGGGCGCCTGCCCAGTGCTCACTGCGACACTTGCTCTCCGTCCCCTTTCCCTCCTCTGCCTCGCCATCTTCCACAGACACAGTGAATTGATACTTTCTTTCCTTCCCTTGGATCTGTGTTGGGAATGTCCTCCAAAGAGCTTTTCGGGTTTTGCACAAGGTAACAGTCCCTGGCATGCAGACAGTACACGGCTCAGGGGTGAAGCTGTGATCTGCTCACGGGGGCATCTGGCGTTTGATCAGCAACTGTGGGCTGGGCATGCCCCCTCTTTTCAGGTCCCCAGCATGGCAGAGGCAGGCTTCTGGGAGAGAGGCATGTGTCCAGGGCATCTTTTCATGTCTGTGACATCTGTGCCTTGGATGTAGGAGCCTGCTGGCTGGGGTGAAGTTTGGGCAAGGAGCAGTGGGACCTGCTTGGGACCCAGGTGAGGCTTCCTTCATGCCCTGGCTGCCCCATGGATGACGGTGAAAGAGACATGGGCACCCTGCATAATGGGGACAAAGGGACTGCATCCCATAGTGGGTCCCTAGACAGAGGCCTCTTGGGGATAGAGAGGGGTGGGGCGACAGGTGAGAGGCGTTGGGTACCAGCATCAGGGCTGCAGAGGCAGCTGTAGGGACATCTGAAGGGGACAGGAAGCTCTTCCCCAGCAGCAGCGAGGACAGGCCTGGCTCAGAAACTGCATTTGGGTCCGAGGTCCAAACTCTGCCAGTTTGTGCCAGCCGGAGGCCTCTGACCACAGGCCCCATCTCCTCTCAGAATTCTCTGCAGGTTGGCAGACACTTCAGCCAGCTCCAAGCCTGAAATATTTTCTATAAAAATTTCCAATTTTCTTTGACCCGTTTCTCTTTGAAATTAATCCTAGGCAGCGCTGTGCTCTGGGCCCTGAAGGAGCTCTGAGCGGGGAAAGGTCGCGCAGTCAGATGGGCGTGCTGGCGTCTGTCTTCTCTCTCTCCTGCTCTCTGGCTTCATTTTTCTCTCCTTCTGTCTCACCTTCTTTCGTGTGCCTGTGCACACACACGTTTGGGACAAGGGCTGGATTCTTCGGCTGGGATGTCTCTCAGAGCTCTTGACTTGGTCCCTTTGGCTGGGGCTTGCCGTGAGGTGTGGGCTGCGCCACGAGCACAGCTGGTAGAGAACCCGGCCAGGAGCGCAGCTCACGCCTCCCACGCCTCCCATCCCAAACTGTCGGCACACCCAGAGAGAGCCTGCAGGACAGGACAGGAGGTGACCTGGGCACTGGGCCTGTGTGGAGAGGTGGCTGGTGCGCTGGTCTGGTTGGGAAAAGGCCGGGCACCTGAATGCCATGCGGGTTCATTAATGCTCAATAATAATGCTGCTCCCCAAATCATGGGGGAATAATGCTGCTCCCCAAATCATGGGGGAATAATGCTGCTCCCCAAATCATGGGGGAATAATACTGCTCCCCAAATCATGGGGGAATAATGCTGCTCCCCAAATCATGGGGGAATAATGCTGCTCCCCAAATCATGGGGGAATAATGCTGCTCCCCAAATCATGGGGGAATAATGCTGCTCCCCAAATCATGGGGGAATAATGCTGCTCCCCAAATCATGGGGGAATAATGCTGCTCCCCAAATCATGGGGGAATAATGCTGCTCCCCAAATCATGGGGGAATAATGCTGCTCCCCAAATCATGGGGGAATAATGCTGCTCCCCAAATCATGGGGGAATAATACTGCTCCCCAAATCATGGGGGAATAATACTGCTCCCCAAATCATGGGGGAATAATAGCATTAGCAGCTCTACTGCTTAGGGGGAGACTGAGGCTCAGAGAGGGCACCTTGCCTGCTGCCACAAGTGTATTTTCCTGCATTCACTCGTCACGTTCTTGCTATGTGTCCACCATGTGTCTGACAGGACTGGGTGCTGGGGCTGTAGCAGCGGAGGAACCCGATCGAGTCCCTGTTCTCTGGGCTCACAGCCCCGCAGGGGAGACCTGGTGAGCAGATGCTCGCAGACAGTGGAGAATCCTGTGAACAAAGTAAAACGGGGTGAAAGGGCAGCGTGAGAAGGCAGGTAAGGGAGGGAGGCGCCCCAGGTTGGTGATGATGGGAAAGCCCAGCCCTGGGAAGGGTGTTCCAGGCAGAGGGAACAGCACATGCAGGAGCCCTGAGGCTGGAGTTACCGCAGCGTGACCAAGGGGCAGAAGGAAGAGCTAGTACCTGGAACTGAGGACGTAATGGGGGAGTGGGAGGCGTGCAGGGCCGGGAGGGATGGGTGGCACTCATCGCTTTGAAGGGACGGTCACGGTACGGGGTGAGAATTCATTCCCTGTGCGGTGGAGGCCTTTGGAGGGTTTTCGGTGGACGGTGTGGAAGCAGGGAGGAGTCCCGGTGACAGATGGCGGTGGAGGCAGTGGGTTCAGGATGAGTTTGAGGTGGAGCTTCCGGGACGTGGTGTGAAGGAAGGAATCAAGGACACATCCTGCCCCTGAGAGGTCACGTGGCTGGGAGGCTGGCTGGTGGCCTGAGGCTGGCCGGGCAGGTGTGCTGGTGGGGGTGGCCGGGCAGGTGTGCTGGTGGGGGTGGCAGGTTAGGTGGTCTGGGCCACGTGCAGGAGTCAGAATTGGCACCCATCACTCTGACTCCACAGCTGCCCGCTTCCACTGCTCTGCACTGCCCTGGCCCAGAGGGAGGTGTTTTCCCAGGAAAGAAGGTGCCAAGGCCAAGACCCATGTGTTCCCAGACTCACGGGGCGGGGGCAGGAGCCCCCAATGCAGCCCCACAGGCAGCCAGGCCCTGGGATGCACTGCCACCTCCTCTTGCTCCGGGAGGCAGAGGCTGTGCTCTGTGGGGCGGGCTGTCAGGGACAGTGTGAGGTTTGGGGTCCCATGGACGTGTGTGCATCCTTGTTTGTCTAGCAGGACCGGTCCAGCTTCCCCTTGCCTGCCACTGTGGGGAGGGACCCCAGACTGGCCGGGATGAATGGATGCAGGAACTGTGGCCTGCACGTACTTAGGAGTGTGCAGGGCAGGGTGTGTGGCTGCCTCTAGGCCTTTGCAGGCAGAGCCTTCCTGTCCACCCCAAGGGGCCGCAGGCAGCGCTACCAGCTGTTCCCCACACAAAAGCTGCCCGAGACAGCTGGAATGCTCCCTGCTCCTGGTGCAAACTCTCTTGAAACTCAGGGGTGGGGACATCCTGGGAGCTGACCTCAGGTTCTGTTCCTGCAAATAGGTATCTGTTGCTGACCCGGCAGATGGCGGCCTGAGCCAGCCCAGACGCGCTCGAGCCCTGGCCCTGAGCAGCCATCAGGGGGCACCTACTGAGTGACTAAATGAATTAGGAAATCCCAGCGCTTAACAGACTCACCACTCGGGGCAGAGCCAGACTGGCTCCCACAGCAGCTCCTGGTTTCTCCAAATCCTCACCAGCACGGGGGCTTTAGTGTTTAATATTTTGCTGCTCCGGCAGCAAAGCGGCGTTGCTTTTTGCGCTAATTTGCGCTTCTTTGGTTACTGGCGAGGATGAGTGATCTTCCCTGGGTTTGATTACTCTGCATGTCTCCTATTCCTAAGTCCTTTGCCTGTTTATCTCCTGGGGTCTTATATATTGGGATAAGCCCTTTATCTCTTTTTAGATATTGACTTTCTGTCATGTTCGATACAAGCTTTTCCCCAGGCCGTAGTTCCTCTTTCCTTTCCAGTTTTGTTAGCGTTAGTTGCACAAAAGTCTGTTTTTCTGTAGCTGAGTCTGAATGATCCTTCTCCTGCCCCGTTGGAGCCAAGTTTGCGTTCAAGGACATGCCCATTCACCGAGGGCCTGCGCGAAGGTGGGCACTCTTCATGGTGTCATTTAATAGGCACGGTAGTCCTGGAAGCAGAGAGAAAACTAAGGTGCAGGGCTACCACTGTCCAAGCAGTAGCGGGAACAGCAGGGAGCAAGAAGAACGTGACGCGTTCCTGGAGCACTTACCGTTGACCGCGTCTGCCAGCACGCTGCAGGTACATCATCTCCTAGGATTCTTGTAATGAGCCCCACGGTGGGTTGGTGCTTTTGCTGTGCCCACGTTACAGATGAGGAAACTGAGGTGCCGACGGTCGCACAGATAGTAAGCTGTAGAAACAGTGGGAGCCAGGCCTTTTGACTCCTGCATCAGGAGGGAGGAGCAGGCTTAGAACCCAGGGCTGCTGACACCCAGTGCAGTGCCCTCCTGTCCCCGCTCAGAGCCTGGGCTGGCAAAACCCGGTAGCCTGTGACCCCATCTGTTTGTTGGACAGAGGGCCTTCCAAGCACCAAGGCCTGGAACTCCACTTAACGGCTGCAGAAACTGGGGCCCAGCGAGGGTGAGTGAGGATGTGTCTCCAGGTCACTTAGCACGTTAGCTTCGGGGAGAATCTTTTGCTTACAGTGGAATTTGCAGCATTTTGAGGAATGCCTGGCACACGGTTGGTGCGTAAATATCCGTGAAAAGAAAGAATAAGCATAGTGCCTAGGAAGCCCGGTCGCCCAGGAGCTCACTCCGGGAGCAACAGTTGCTCCCTGCAGGCATTGGAGGGCTTGGCACTGACGCCTCCTGTTGTTGCCACAGTGTCAGGGCTGCAGACTCAGGTTGGCAGCTGTGGGTGGCTACTGGTCCCATGGGCCCATGGGACATTGGGTGGCCCTGGGCCTTTGCTAGTCCCACTTCCTCACACTTGAGCAGGACTGACTTCGCCGGCTTGTGACCCATCCGGCAGGGCCCTATGCCCACTTTAACACTCTGTCATTCCTGCCTTAGAAGTCGTAATCACTTTTTGAACAAGGGACTGTGCGTTTCCATTTTGCACTGTGCCCTGCAAATCAAGTGGCCAGTGCTGTTCATCACTCTTTCTTCTGTGACTCTGCTTCCTCCCTGTGGTCTCATGGAGCTGTGGTCCAGGCCCCGAGGTTGAGGACACAGGGCACTGCACAGTGGCCAAAATTGGGGGTGCCCAGTAGACACGGGCTCCCTTCCTTCCAGGCCCAAGCACCAGCACTTTCTGACAGTTAACTGTCTGTCCTTTATTTGGGAATGTCTGATGCCAGACTGCAGATGGCGAGGAAGATGGCCCTGTCCATGCTGGAACGACAGACCCGGTATCAGGAATGTGCCCCTGTGACTGCCACAGGCCTGTTTGGTGCCTGAGGGCAGCAATGCGTGAATCCCAGCCTCTGCCCTGGGGATGCCGTCGGGCTGGAGCACTGCTCCCAGCGTGCCTTGGCCACTGTTCCCTGCGCGGTTGTCTCTGGACATAAAGCACCTGTGGAATCCCAGGGCTGCTCCCCTTCCTCTCTCCCTTGATTCATCCAACAGATCTTTACCCGGCACGCACAGCAGGACCGGGCACTGGGCCAGGCTCTGGGACCAGACAGGCACAGCCCTGACCTCATACAGCCCACAGTGCACTAGTCAGTCCACAAATACCTGCACAATGAAAGACTTGGGAAGTGCCACAGAGTGAGCCCGCAGTCACTGGACGTTGGGCTGAGGCCTGGAGTGTGGGTTGCAGTTCCCCAGGAGGAAAAGGGGCCAGGGCAGCAGATGCGAAGTACCTGAGGGGTGAGGACGGGGCTTGTTTGGGGGTGTGGCAGCTGCCGCTGAAGACGGTGTCCTCTCCTTGCAGGGGCCTCCCTGGACAGCCTGGACAGCCTCAGCCGCGCCCTGGGCGTCCTAGAGGAGCACGCCAACAGCTCGAGGCGGAGGGCACGCAGGCATGCTGCGGACGATGACTACAACATCGAGGTCCTGCTGGGCGTGGATGACTCTGTGGTGCAGTTCCACGGGAAGGAGCACGTACAGAAGTACCTGCTGACACTCATGAACATTGTGAGTGGGGTGGCTGAGGGGGCAGGGTGGGGGGTTCCCGCTGATGCCTCCCTGTTTCTTTCAGGTCAATGAAATCTACCATGACGAGTCCTTGGGTGCCCACATCAACGTGGTCCTGGTGCGGATCATCCTCCTGAGCTATGGAAAGGTGAGTGCACTGTGGCCAGCCGGGCCTGCCTCTCTCTCTTCCATTTCTCTCCATCCCCCTGCAGTCCATGAGCCTCATCGAGATCGGGAACCCCTCTCAGAGCCTGGAGAATGTCTGCCGCTGGGCCTACCTCCAGCAGAAGCCAGACACGGGCCACGATGAATACCACGATCACGCCATCTTCCTCACACGGCAGGACTTTGGGCCTTCCGGCATGCAAGGTGAGCCTCACCCATGCAGGGCCACAGAGGCGAGCATCTGGAGCCGCCTCTTGTCTCCTCCCAGGCTATGCTCCTGTCACCGGCATGTGCCATCCGGTCCGCAGCTGCACCCTGAACCATGAGGACGGCTTCTCCTCAGCGTTTGTGGTGGCCCATGAGACTGGCCACGTGTAAGTGGCCTGGGGAAGGGTGGGGCACAGAGTGGGATTCAGCCAGCTGCCTCGGCCCTCGCAGGCTGGGCATGGAGCACGACGGGCAGGGCAACCGCTGTGGCGACGAGGTGCGGCTGGGCAGCATCATGGCGCCCCTGGTGCAGGCCGCCTTCCACCGCTTCCACTGGTCCCGCTGCAGCCAGCAGGAGCTGAGCCGCTACCTGCAGTGAGTACTGCCCATGTGCCCCGTGGGCGACCAGGCTGCTCGCGGCACCGTGTGTCCCCCACAGCTCCTATGACTGCCTGCTGGATGACCCCTTCGCCCACGACTGGCCGGCGCTGCCCCAGCTCCCGGGACTGCACTACTCCATGAACGAGCAATGCCGCTTTGACTTCGGCCTGGGCTACATGATGTGCACGGCGGTGAGTGTGCAGCCCTGCAGCCGGGACCCTCCGGGACCTGGCAAGCTATGGTGCTGTCTTCCAGTTCCGGACCTTTGACCCCTGCAAGCAGCTGTGGTGCAGCCATCCTGACAACCCCTACTTTTGCAAGACCAAGAAGGGGCCCCCCTTGGACGGGACTATGTGTGCACCTGGCAAGGTGAGGCAGCATCAAGGGCTCTTGGAGGGCAGGTGAGTGGAGGGACTGGCTTCCTGTCTTTCAGCATTGTTTTAAAGGACACTGCATCTGGCTGACACCTGACATCCTCAAACGGGACGGCAGCTGGGGCGCTTGGAGTCCGTTTGGCTCCTGCTCACGTACCTGTGGCACGGGCGTGAAGTTCAGGACCCGCCAGTGTGACAACCCACAGTGAGTTGGCCCCATGTCCCCCTGGCCTTGCTCGGAGCGGCAAGGCCTTTGCTTTCTCCTCCAGCCCGGCCAACGGGGGCCGCACCTGCTCGGGCCTTGCCTACGACTTCCAGCTCTGCAGCCGCCAGGACTGCCCCGACTCCCTGGCTGACTTCCGCGAGGAGCAGTGCCGCCAGTGGGACCTGTACTTCGAGCACGGCGACGCCCAGCACCACTGGCTGCCCCACGAGCACCGGGATGGTGAGCCCTTCTGGGAGGCATCAGTGGGGGCTTCCTTGCAGACCCCCAGCTGCTTCCCTTCCAGCCAAGGAGAGATGCCACCTGTACTGCGAGTCCAGGGAGACCGGGGAGGTGGTGTCCATGAAGCGCATGGTGCATGACGGGACGCGCTGCTCCTACAAGGACGCCTTCAGCCTCTGTGTGCGCGGGGACTGCAGGGTGAGTACACAGAGGCCGGCACGGGGGGCTACTCTCAAGTGCTCACTGCCTCCTCCCCCAACAGAAGGTGGGCTGTGACGGTGTGATCGGCTCCAGCAAGCAGGAAGACAAGTGTGGCGTGTGCGGAGGGGACAACAGCCACTGCAAAGTGGTCAAGGGCACGTTCACACGGTCACCCAAGAAGCATGGTGAGTGGGTCCCTGCTCTCCACCCTGGAGCCCAGTTTTCTGTGTCTTTCCACATCAAAAAAAGGTTACATCAAGATGTTTGAGATCCCTGCAGGAGCCAGACACCTGCTCATTCAGGAGGTAGACGCCACCAGCCACCATCTGGGTGAGTCTCAGAGCCGGACAACTTGACGTCCTCACAACGGGGGACTTGGTCTTGCCATTCTCAGCCGTCAAGAACCTGGAGACAGGCAAGTTCATCTTAAATGAAGAGAATGACGTGGATGCCAGTTCCAAAACCTTCATTGCCATGGGCGTGGAGTGGGAGTACAGAGACGAGGACGGCCGGGAGACGCTGCAGACCATGGGCCCCCTCCACGGCACCATCACCGTTCTGGTGAGTCCAAGCAGGGCTGGGCCCAGGGAAGGTCAGGCACATCAAGGCTCTTGGGCTGGCACAGGTCATCCCGGTGGGAGACACCCGGGTCTCACTGACGTACAAATACATGATCCATGAGGACTCACTGAATGTCGACGACAACAACGTCCTGGAAGAGGACTCTGTGGTCTACGAGTGGGCCCTGAAGAAGTGGTCTCCGTGCTCCAAGCCCTGTGGCGGAGGTGAGGGGGTCTCGAAGCTGGGGACCTGGGTGCCACCGACCCCCGTCGAGCTCTCTGCCTTCAGGGTCCCAGTTCACCAAGTATGGCTGCCGCCGGAGGCTGGACCACAAGATGGTACACCGTGGCTTCTGTGCCGCCCTCTCGAAGCCCAAAGCCATCCGCAGAGCGTGCAACCCACAGGAATGCTCCCAGCCAGTGTGAGTGCCCCCAGCTCGGGCTCCCACTAGAGAAGCCTGACTGTGCCCCGCTCTGCCCTGGCAGGTGGGTCACAGGCGAATGGGAGCCATGTAGCCAGACCTGTGGGCGGACAGGCATGCAGGTGCGCTCCGTGCGCTGCATTCAGCCGCTACACGACAACACCACCCGCTCCGTGCACGCCAAGCACTGCAATGACGCCCGGCCCGAGAGCCGCCGGGCCTGCAGCCGCGAGCTCTGCCCTGGTCGTTGGCGAGCCGGGCCCTGGTCCCAGGTACGCAATCCCCCGATCCCGTGTCCTCAGCTGTGAACCCTGCCTGGCGACTCTCCCCCTGCAGTGCTCAGTAACCTGTGGCAACGGCACCCAGGAGCGGCCAGTGCTCTGCCGCACCGCGGACGACAGCTTCGGCATCTGCCAGGAGGAGCGTCCTGAGACAGCGAGGACCTGCAGGCTTGGCCCCTGTCCCCGTAAGCCACCTGCAGCCCCTGCCCCTGCTCCCCTGCGGCCGCAGCCCCTCTCTCCTCCCTCTAGGAAACATCTCAGATCCCTCCAAGAAGAGCTACGTAGTTCAGTGGCTGTCCCGCCCGGACCCCGACTCGCCCATCCGGAAGATCTCGTCAAGTAACCGACCCGTTTATAACTCTGCCTCTGCCCTTTGGTTATTTGTCCCACTTTTCTTTTTCAGAGGGCCACTGCCAAGGCGACAAGTCAATATTCTGTAGGATGGAAGTCTTGTCCCGCTATTGCTCCATCCCAGGCTACAACAAGCTGTGCTGCAAGTCCTGTAACCTGTACAACAACCTCACCAACGTGGAGGGCAGGATAGAGCCACCGCCTGGGAAGCACAACGACATTGACGTGTTCATGCCTACCCTCCCAGTGCCCACTGTAGCCATGGAGGTGCGGCCATCACCAAGCACCCCCCTGGAGGTCCCTCTCAATGCCTCCAGCACCAATGCCACAGAGGATCACCCAGAAACCAATGCCGTAGATGAACCCTACAAAATCCATGGCCTGGAAGATGAAGTCCAGCCACCCAACCTAATCCCTCGACGACCGAGCCCCTATGAAAAGACCAGAAACCAAAGAATCCAAGAGCTCATTGATGAGATGCGGAAGAAAGAGATGCTCGGAAAGTTCTAATAAAATGGAAAGATAGCATCCCTAGCATTTTTTTCTTGCTTATAGAGATATTCCATGGGATAGCAAATCCTGTGTCATGGAGATGAAGTCAAAATTCCTGATTCCAAAAGGTTTTGAGAAAACAAAGAGGGGGAATGACGTAAGAAAGATAGGCATGAGCATGTGGTAACTAGGTTAGCACGTGTGCTTCCCAGCCCAGGAGCGACCAAATACTGTGGTGGCGTCAGGTGTGCAGTGGAGAGGAATATAGAGGCTGTATGGCCTCCCTCAGTGAGGGCAGGGCAAGAGGGATCACTCTGAGAGAACAAAAATAGGCCCCAAGTTGCTAAGCAGTGATTGGGAACCTTCCTTTCCTTGGCGGAGATGCATGACATTCCCTACCGATCCCCAGACACAGCCTGTGGGACTCTTAGGAGAAATGGTGATTTACTGAATAACTGACCCGTTGCCGAGATGAGTACAATGAAGTGGAGGTGATGAACTCAAATCGTCTTCCAGGGCCAGGCGGCTGACCGGGGTGAGCGTAGTGGCCCGCTGGGGACCATGGCCGCCCTGACAGCCACACCCACCTGGAGCTGACTTGGTTCTGGCTGTTGCTGCCACTGTGAAATCTGTATCTCTCTCCATCTCTGCTCTACTATCCCCGGCCTTGCCAGACAGTGTTCTTTTTCGGAAGAAGTCTAGATTTTTGCATGAAAAAAACTCAATCTTTAAAGGTCGACTCAGAACATTTTAAGGAGGCCTCCACTTGGTCTGATGCAGTCTTGCTAATTAAGAACTAAAGGCCTTCTGACCTTCTTGGTGCTCATGCTGTACGGCATCTGAATGTCTCGACCGAGTCTGAGCCGTGCAGCTGTCCTCCACCTGCGAAAGTAATGAGAATCCTATCACGGGACATAAGGATAGGTCTAAACAGGGTCCATGCCAAGAAAACAGTGGGGTGCTCTCCCAGGCCTCTCCCCTGTCCACTAACCCTGGCCTTGCCGGCTGCCTTCCAGGCTCTGGGGGAAGAGCTCCTGCATTCTTCCCTGGCCACCTTGGCTCCAGGGCTCCCCAGAGAGCCTCTTCCCTCCCCAAGTACCTGAGAAAGATGAGAGAGGCACGTGCTCTGCTGGGAAGGTCCAGTGAGCGGTTCAAGGGCCTGGAATCTCCCTACGGCCAAGTCTAAGGGTTCTGGGATTCTGGGCTTTGTGGGCTTTGCTTGCTTGCTGGGAATGGGCTTTCCCTGTCCCGCCCTGCCCCACCTCGCCTCTGTCTCTCAGAAGCTCCAGAACCCAGCAGTGACCTGCAAAATGTGGCCTCTGATGGGGGCTTAGGGTGGGAGATGGGGAGAGCCTACATTGTCTTTTGCTCCTTGAAAACTTTAATAGCTCCTATTTTCCAGAGAATGGTGCTTTGTGAGCAACATGCGAGTAAGAGAGAAATAGGAGGAAGGGGGAGTAGGGGCGGATGGGAGAAGAGTGGCTCATTTTTACCTCTCACTGCCTTGACATTTTGTGAACGTGAAGCTTAAACTTTCTGGGCTTACAAGACCCAGGGGCACGTCAGCTCCTTAGATGGGCTCAGCCTGACACATAATTCTTAAACCTTTCCTGTTTAAGAAACTTCTAGAGGCTGTGTACTCTCACCAATCCTCTTCGAGAATTTGTTCATGTGTATTTCCCCATTATATGGATGAGGCTCAGGATAACAGCATAGTGGCTACCTTCTACTGAGTTTTGAGGTGCTAATAAGTATGTTTGTCTGAGGCTGCACATGTGGGTGGCTCTGTGTGTATGATCCAAGGGACAAAATGACGATGTAGGAACCAGCAAGAACGGAATCTGGGCTGATGCTTCAGTCTCCACCTGGGTGATGGCTAGCCTCCCGCCCTCCACCACCGCATCCCACACGTGCTGCGCACTGTCCCCGTGTCTCCTGGAGAACCAAACTGGAGAAAACCTTTCTGAGTATCTCTCATAGTACCCCTTCCTTAAGAAGATGTGGTTTAGAGCATGTGTGCAATCCTGCCTCTGTAATTAGGAAACGGAGCCCGAGGCTTTCCATTGTTGGTTGAACCCAGGACAGCTGGTGCTATTCACAGGCTGAAGAACTGGGCAGTTCTTACTTGGGTCTGTCCTAGGATGTGGAGGAAGTTCAGGACTAACGCTAGGCAGAGAGTATGACTCGGTTTACCCAGCCTAGGGGCCTCTGGATGGGAACACTCCATTCCAAGATCTCAGCAGAGCAGGGCTTCCTGGCTTGAGGCTGGAAGCCTTTGGGAAGAGGCCCAGCTGGGACATTCCCTGGGCACCTGTCTTCCGCTGAAGGGAGCAAGGTGCCCTCTGGGACTGACAGCCATGACCCTCTGTGCCATCCTCAATCCTTGAGCCATATATCAAGAGTCCTCTAGAGCCGGATGGTCCTCAAAAGTCTGTCCAAGGAATGCCAACGTTCACCGGGCTCTGAGAAACGACGCAAATCTCTGAGCTGGGGACCACTTGGAGAACCGGCTTAGTAACAGTCCTGATCTTCGCAAGCCAGCTTCTTCTGCATCTGAGGGGCTCCTGGCGCCCAGAGGAGGCAGACAGATGTCTTCTAGCTGAGTTTCTAACCGCATGATGAGACTCAGACCTTCCGCTGCACTAGAAAATCTGCAACAGTGTCCCTGAGTCACTTCTCCTTAGTGGGCAGACTCGTGTTAGATTTGTGGAACCCAGCTCTCTGATTTACTCCTTTTGGAAAACCCATGGAATTTCATGTATAAGGCTTTCATTTGTATTTTAAGGTTTTTCTGTTTGTTTTGAGTATATACATGGTGCTCAATAGCAACATCTTAGCAGATGAAGCAGTTTATGATTCCACTCCCTCCTGTATGACAGGTAGCCACTATACTGAATCAAGGTGCTGAACTCAAATCACAAAATTCTGGCTTACCGATACAACAACCAATACATCTTTGTTCTGTAATGTAAAATTTGACTCCTTACTTTTATAACTTATTAAAGTTAAAATGTCTGTGTTTTTGCAAATCATGCCTGCGTTTGTTGTTGTCTTCATTACACTT